CTGAAAGTTCACTGAAAATCAACTGACAAGATTAATAAGAGAAAAGGCATACAAATTTATTAAGGTACAGGGCTGAGGACCACAGAATATTACCCCAACCCCCCAGTGGGGTACAGAAGCTTATATACTCTTTCTCAGAGGCAAAAGAGGAGATGGGTAATGTAGACAATTCTTTGAGGAACAGTAAATGATTATTAGAGAGAAGGAATGGACCAAGGAGACAGAAATTAACTTGTAAATGATTCTCTTTGGAATCTGAATGAGATCAAGAGGCCAGCTTTAGCTTGTGGAAAAGTCCATCTAGGTATGGTTGCATTCTCGTCTTCTTTTCTGCAGTAGATAATGAGGTAACCGAAGGCAATTGTGCTTCTTTTGATAAGAAGCTTTCTTGGTCATATCAGGAAATTCCAGAGAAAGTCCCTCCCTGTATTTGGGGAAGAGAAACAGGACAAAGTTAGAGGGACCTTGATTCTTAGACTTGTTTCTGAGAACCCTCAATTTTCAAAAACACCCACCATTACCAAGCTCGATATTTGGGGGGATAATTCTCCACCCCAAACACTAGAAATGAAAATAAGTAGAAAAGAACTTAGCAATATACCTGAACGATCTTTAAATTCTATGAGTCTATCTTGTTCTATTGCTAGGAATTTAGCATATGGAGTATATTTCCATTGTATATTAAGGAGAAAAATGCCACAAAATAGCATAGTTCCATACAAATAATGTTAAAGGAAAACATGCATATATGCAGAGATAACATTCTTTTTGCTTTATGTATCTTCTATAATGTTAACATTTTTGTTATGAGGCAGGAATCATGTTAAATGAAAAAAGGAAAAACAGCCTAGGTCTTGAGGATTAAAAAGGACTGAAGGAGAACAAGAGGGAGTAGAGCACAGCAGGCCTGTTTCCCTTTTAGGTCCCCTCCCCCAATGCAGAGGGACTTCCCGCCAAAGCTCTTCCGGTTTTCAGTCTGGTCCGCAGAGGTTACCCATAAAAGAAAGCTGCCATCACAGGCAGCAGACCTTTGTTCTCTGACCACTTGATAATGTCAGGACGCGGCAAAGGAGGTAAGGGCCTGGGGAAAGGGGGTGCCAAGCGCCACCGCAAGGTGCTGCGCGACAACATCCAGGGTATCACCAAGCCAGCCATTCGGCGCCTTGCTCGCCGCGGCGGCGTGAAGCGCATTTCTGGCCTCATCTATGAGGAGACCCGCGGAGTGTTGAAGGTGTTCCTGGAGAACGTGATCCGGGACGCCGTGACCTACACGGAGCACGCCAAGCGCAAGACGGTCACCGCCATGGACGTGGTCTACGCGCTCAAGCGCCAGGGCCGCACCCTCTATGGCTTCGGCGGCTAAATGGCATTTTGAAGCCCAGTCATTCTCTAAAAAGGCCCTTTTTAGGGCCCCTAAGCTTTCAACAAAAGAGTTGAAATGACTGCAAACTGA